ATCCCACACTTCGGGAGAAAGAGGTGGCAGGATTGCTTGAGCCCAGGAGTTTGATACCAGCCTAGGTAACATGGCAAAATCCCATCGCAATTTTAAAAAAAATTTAAAAAAGAATAATAGGGCTGGGCACGATGGCTCATGCCTGTAATCCCAGCACTTTGGGAGGCCAAGATGAACGGATCACCTGAGGTTGGGAGTTTGCGACCAGCCTGACCAACATGGAGAAACCCCATCTCCACTAAAAATACAATATTAGCAGGTCGTGGTGGCACATACCTGTAATCCCAGCTACTCGGAAGGCTGAGGCAGGAGAATCGCTTGAACCTGGGAGGTGGAGGTTGTGGTGAGCCAAGATCGTGCCATTGCACTCCAGCCTGGGCAACAAGAGTGAAATTCCATCTAAAAAAAAAAAAAAAGAAAGAAAGAAATAAGGTATTTTACATAAAGATTAAAAAGAAATTAAAACCATTATTTGAAGATAATGGCTTAAACAGAAACTCTGCAAATCCTTAGAATAAGAAAGTTCAGGCCAGGTGTAGTGGCTTGTGCCTGTAATCCCAGTGCATTGGGAGGCTAAGGTCGGAGGATTGCTTGAGCCCAGGAGTTTGAGACAAGCCGGGTCAACATAATGAGATCGCATCTCTACAAAAAATTGAAAAATGAGCCAGGTGTGGCAGTGCATGCCAGTAGTCCTGGCTACTCAGGAGGCTGAGGTGGGAAGGTCACTTGAGCCTGAAGAGTTCAAGGCTACAGTGTTATGATCATGCCACTGCACTGCACTCCAGCCTGGGAGACAGAGCAAGACCCTGAGACCCTGTCTCAAAAAACAAAATAAAAAACCCTCACTATATTGAACACAACATCAATGTTCAATAGCCATTCCCCTTCTCCTTTTCTAATAAAATTCCACTTTTTTGTGTTCCATCCCAGGACCACGATTTATCTAAACTGGTCATTCTGGATCAATAAGTTTGGCTAAAAATAAATAATATCGAAATTGGTCACAGGAAATCTATTCTTTTTTTTTTTTTTTTTTGAGACGAAGTCTCACTCTGTCACCCAGGCTGGAGTGCAGCAGCATGATCTTGGCTCACTGCAACCTCTGCCTCCCGGGTTCAAGCAATTCTCTGCCTCAGCCTCCCAAGTAGCTGGGATTACAGGCGCCTGCCACCACGCCTGGCTAGTTTTTGTATTTTTAGTAGAGATGGGGTTTCACCATCTTGGCCAGGCTGGTCTTGAACTCCTGACCTTGCGTTCTACCCGCCTTGGCTTCCCAAAGTGCTGGGTCTGTCACCCAGGCTGGAGTGCAATGGTGCAATCATGGCTCACTGCAGCGTCAACCTCCCTGGGCTCAGATGATTCTCCCACCTTAGCCTCTCAAGTAGCTGGGATTAAAGGCATATGCCACCATGCCCAGCTAATTTTTCTATTTTTTTTGTAGAGACAGGGCATCCCTACCTTGCCCAGGCTGGTCTTGAACTCCTGGTTTCAAAGGATCCTCCTGCTTCAGCCTCCCAAAGCACTGGGTCTATTATTCCCTTTCATATTCAAACTTAATTCTGCATTTTCAAGGCCTTGAATTTTCAAGGGCAGCTTTTTCTGTCCCTGAACTTAATCTTCAGCTCCTCTCACCTCCTGGGAGGTTGGGGGGTGGGGAAGAAAAGTCCCAACCCTCTAATCCTGCTTTGGTCTTTTGCTGCCAGCCCCCATCCTGAAGCTACCAGTCAATTTGTTTGCATACAAGAAGATATCACTTTGGAGATTCTAAGTGTATACGAGGAAATGAGGTCAAAGACCAAATATATATATTTCACTATATCACACTTCAAACTTTTGTTTACTGTTTCCCTTCTCCTACTCTATTATAAACCTTTGAGGGTGGGGACTGTGAGTTATTTATCTTTATATTCCCAGTGTCAAGAGTGTTTAGCTATAATGGGAATGAATCTCAAAGTTTCTTGAATAAATGACAAGAAGAATCATAGTTGCATGAACTAAATTCATTATTCTCAGTCCTTGAGGTAAATGAATATATTGATATTATGTCTGCTTACTCTTTTTTTGCGAGAGAGAGAAAGAGGAGGGAGGGAGGGAAGGAAGGAAAAAAGGAAGGAAGGCGAAAAGAGAGAAAGACAGAAAAGAGAGAGAAAAAGAGAGAGAAAGAAGGAAGGGGAGGGAAGGAAGGAAAAGAAGGAGGGAAGAAGGGAAAGGGAGGGAGAGGAAGAAAAGAAAGAAGAAGGAAGGAAAGAAAGAAAGAAGAAAAGGAGGGAGGAAGGAACGAAGAAAGGGAAAGAAGGAGGGAGGGAGGGAAATGAAGGAAAGAAAGAAAAAAGAAAGAAAGAAAAAAGAAAGAAGAAAAGGAGGGAGGAAGGAAGGAGGGAGGGAAGGATGGAAGAAAGGGAAAGAAGGAGGGAGGAAGGGACATGAAGAGAATAAAGAAAGAAAGAAGAAAAGAAAAGAAAAAAGAAAAGAAAAGGGAGGGCTCTGCGGGTGGCGGCGGCGCGGGGAGCCGGTTGCAGGCCGAGATGCTGCAGATGGACCTGATCGACGCGACGGGGGACACTCCCGGGGCCGAGGACGACGAGGAGGACGACGACGAGGAGCGCGCGGCCCGGCGGCCGGGAGCGGGGCCGCCCAAGGCCGAGTCCGGCCAGGAGCCGGCGTCCCGCGGCCAGGGCCAGAGCCAAGGCCAGAGCCAGGGCCCGGGCAGCGGGGACACGTACCGGCCCAAGCGGCCCACCACGCTCAACCTCTTTCCGCAGGTGCAGTTGTCTCAGGACACACTGAATAATAATTCTCTGGGCAAAAAGTACAGTTGGCAGGATCGGGTGTCTCGATCATCCTCACCCCTGAAGACAGGGGAGCAGACACCACCGCATGAACCCATTTGCCTGAGCGATGAGCTGCCCCCCCAGAGCAGCCCCGCCCCCACCACAGATCGAGGCACCTCCACCAACAGCCCACGCTGCTGGTAGATGAGCACGCGCAGCTGGAGCTGGTGAGCCTG